GCTGCTTAAAATGCCAACACTGTGACCTTGGACTTTCACTTGACCTCTCTGTGCCCAGTTTATCTATCTGTAAAATGGGGATGATGACAATGCCTGCCTCATAGACCGTTTTGAGGAATAAATGTCTTAACATGTGTAAACTGATTCGATCAGTGCCTAACACGGAGCAAGCATTTAAATGTCATCAATATTGATAATATAGAGATGAAGTTTGCTCAAGGACAATTCATTAGTAAGTGGCATCCGTTATTAAGCAGTAGAATATACTAGCATTGTCAGGACACTTAACCTTTTTTCCTCAGCTTTTCTTAATGGCAAAATGGGGATAATGCCATATCTCCTGCAGAGGCACTGGGAAGATTAAAATACAGTAAAGTAGGTAAAGACTCGATTACAGAACTCAGTCCACAGTTGAGGCTCACATAGTAATAGTGCTCTCTCTACGTCTCTACATCTACATCTGTTGAATATATGTGTATACACATATATATTATAACGTAATGTATAGCTTTGTAGCCAAAGACTTACTCTTAAATGTTTCTCATAATACAGGAACTACAGAATGGCTCAAAATATATCTTTATGAGTTTACTCCCATTTAAAAGAATTGGGTTGGTTTACTGGATAATTAAAAAGTTTCCTTCTTAATAAGGTTTTATTTTATATTTTTAACATTTTGATAGCTTTTAGTACATTGTTTCTGGATTCTTTAAAATAGTTTATCAAATGTTTCAAAACTGCCTAAATACTTCTTCTTTCACAAATACAGATCTGCCATAATTTGAATTTTTATATCACAGAAGGAAGAGACACAGTTACAACTTAGCAGAAAGAAAGAAATGTGATGATATGTTTTTGCTGTTGTGCTTTTTTTTTTTTTTTTTTGGTGTGTGTGGGAAAGGGTGTGATGTCATCTTGTCTCCACCCCCTGTGAGTAAGCCCACGGCACAGCTAAGTGCAGCCGCCCGCCTCTGTCACTGGGAGACAGTCCACTTAAATGCAGCTCCAGGGTTGCGAGGCACCCACCAGCATCATTCCCCATGCGAGGTGGCAAATGCAACATGCTCTCCAGTTTGGGGTGTCTACTTCTCTGTGGAAGTATTACACTAGCCCTGGGAAATGCACAGAAATTGCCAAAAGGCAAGTAGCCTGATGTTTTATGTTTTAAAAATACAGCCATCGATGTTTTCATTCCCATTGTTAGGTAAAAGGCCAAACCTCAAAGTCCACATCAATACCACAAGTGACTCCATCCTCTTGAAGTTCTTGCGTCCAAGTCCAAATGTAAAGCTTGAAGGTCTTCTCCTGGGATATGGCAGCAATGTATCACCAAACCAGTACTTCCCTCTTCCCGCTGAAGGGAAATTCACAGAAGCTATAGTTGGTAAGGTGTTTGGGTATCGGGCTGGGAAGGAAGTTTTTCTGATAAATAATGTTATTGCTTCCAGATGCAGAGCCGAAATATCTGATAGTTGTGCGACCTGCTCCACCTCCAAGTCAAAAGAAGTCATGTTCAGGTATAGTCCTTTGCATTGAATTCTTTTTCTTTCTGAATTATTAACCTCTATGCCACCTCCACAGGTAAAACTCGTTCTCGCAAACCTCTGCAGCTGGTGGTTGGCACTCTGACACCGAGCTCGGTCTTCCTGTCCTGGGGTTTCCTCATCAACCCACACCATGACTGGACATTGCCAAGTCACTGTCCCAATGACAGGTAATATTAGCATTTGCTTTTAATAGCATCTGTTTTAAAGCATTATATTCTGGTTATTCAACAGATTTTATACAATTCGCTATCGAGAAAAGGATAAAGAAAAGAAGTGGATTTTTCAAATCTGTCCAGCCACTGAAACAATTGTGGAAAACCTAAAGCCCAACACAGTTTATGAATTTGGAGTGAAAGACAATGTGGAAGGTGGAATTTGGAGTAAGATTTTCAATCACAAGACTGTTGTTGGAAGTAAGTACCTAGAAATGTTTGTTTCAGTAAGCAAAATAATGTTATTTTTCCCTTGTTTCATCAGGTAAAAAAGTAAATGGGAAAATCCAAAGTACCTATGACCAAGACCACACAGTGGTATGTAACAGTTTATTTTCAAGAATGTTTTTCTCAAAAGTTGACTTTCTTCTTCTCTTTGCAGCCAGCATATGTCCCAAGGAAACTAATCCCAATAACAATCATCAAGCAAGGTAATTTGTCTGCTCTGGAAATGTGTTTAGAGCCCCCTCACACTGTCTTTTTGTATTTCAACAGTGATTCAGAATGTTACTCACAAGGATTCAGCTAAATCCCCAGAAAAAGCTCCACTGGGAGGAGTGATACTAGGTGAGTGGATCTCGAAATCTATGCCGAGATTACCCTTATCTTATTTACATCTATTTCCTTGCAGTCCACCTTATTATTCCAGGTCTTAATGAAACTACTGTAAAACTTCCTGCATCCCTAATGTTTGAGATTTCAGATGCACTCAAGACACAATTAGGTAAGCAGAAAAGTTTTGTATTTGAACTTTGCTGAGATAAATTGTTTGTTCTCTGACTTTTTAGCTAAGAATGAAACCTTGGCATTACCTGCCGAATCTAAAACACCAGAGGTTGAAAAAATCTCAGCACGACCCACAACAGGTAATGAGATCGCTATGTTGTTGACCTTGAGATAATTTGTAAAGTTGTGCTTTTTACCTTTCAGTGACTCCTGAAACAGTTCCAAGAAGCACTAAACCCACTACGTCTAGTGCATTAGATGTTTCAGAAACAACACTGGGTAATTCTAAGAACTTTTTTTTTTTCTAAAAAGGAGTTGCTAACTGCACTCTTTTTTATTGTAGTTCTCAGCAAAAGGACCCCGGAAACATTGCAAACTATTCTAATACCTCAGTTTGAATTGCCACTGAGCACTCTAGGTAAAAAATAATAAATACTGCAGCTTTATTATGGTCGTAACTTTCTTTATGTGTTTCATTACAGCTCCAAAAAGCCTTCCAGAATTTCCTGAGGCAAAAACACCCTTCCCTTTTGAGAAACCTAGGGGCACATTGGGTAATAAGAGTACCTTAAATTTAATATTAAGGTCTTCAGCAAATTCCATTTCTTTTCAATATAGCTTCAAGTGAAAAGCCATGGATTGTGCCTACAGCTAAAATATCTGAAGATTCCAAAGTTCTGCAGCCTCAAACTGGTAATTAAATCCTTTTCTTAAAAAAATCGATTCTCTCTTGTTTTGCCTTTTTTTTTTTTTTAAGCAACTTATGATGTTTTCTCAAGCCCTACAACATCAGATGAGCCTGAGATATCAGATTCCTACACAGGTATATCTGGCCTCTCAATTCTGTCTTTGGATGCTTTTACAAATGTTGACATTTATTCCAACAGCAACAAGTGATCGTATTCTGGATTCTATCCCACCTAAAACTTCTAGAACTCTTGAACAGCCAAGGGCAACACTGGGTAATGTTTTTAACAGAAAAATCATACTTTATTATTTGATGGGTTGGGGTGTTTGTGCTTTCAGCTCCAAGTGAAACACCATTTGTTCCTCAAAAACTGGAAATCTTTACCAGTCCAGAAATGCAGCCTACGACACCTGGTAACTAATGACATTTATGTAGTTATGTATGCATTTATCAAAGCTATATTAAATCTTCTTTCAGCTCCCCAGCAAACTACATCTATCCCTTCTACACCTAAACGACGCCCCCGGCCCAAACCGCCAAGAACCAAACCTGGTAAATGTCTCTTTATATTTACATGATATGTATATTTCAATATTTTTTTCCTTTCCATCACCAGAAAGAACCACAAGTGCCGGAACAATTACACCTAAAATTTCTAAAAGCCCTGAACCTACATGGACAACACCGGGTAATAATGATATGTCCTTAGTAGATGTGTTGTTGTTTATTATTTTGTTTCTTTATTTTTCCAGCTCCCGGTAAAACACAATTTATTTCTCTGAAACCTAAAATCCCTCTCAGCCCAGAAGTGACACACACCAAACCTGGTAATTACCCTAAACTTTTTTGAATATTCCAAATTGCTTTTGATATTACTTGCTTTTATTACAGCCCCAGAACCTCAGACTCTACTGCCATCACAGTCAACAATAGGTAATAAAGCTTTTTTTAATGAGTGAAAACAATCTTTCTTGGTGATTTTTTCACATTGTCTTAGGACCTGAAACACCAGGAACCAAACCTTCAACAACATTAGGTAATAGAGTATTGAGTGGGTGACCTTTGTTTCTTGTATTAACTTGCTAATTTTCTTTCTTCAGCACCACGAAAGACCAAAAGACCAGGTCGTCGCCCCCGCCCCCGTCCCCGCCCTAAAACCACACCTAGTCCAGAAGTGCCCAAGTCCAAACCCGGTAAATGTGATATTCAGGTTCCAATTAACATAATATTTCATGTTTTTGGTATTTGCTTCTGTAGCTCTGGAACCTGCCACGATACAACCGGAGCCCTTGGTGCCCACAACTGGTAATTCTACTCCCTCCACCACGGCTGCTTTCCATTGTGGTAATTTTAATACCTTTTTCTTTAGCCTCAAAACCATCTGAGAGACCTAAAACCACACACAGACCAGATGCACCTCAAATTCAGCCTGGTAATCATTACTTTCAATGCCTTGATCTATAAAACACTAATTATGGCACTCTAATTTTCTTCAGGTTCAAAACCACCAAAACAATTACTTCCTAAACCCCAAACCACAGCAGAACCAGACATGCCACCAACTAAATCCGGTAAACATAATTTCCAGTGCTTTAGCTTAACATTACTTATATCTGTTTATTTTTTATGATGCAGTCTCTGAGCCTGTTCCATTTGAAACTGAAGCTCCCTCAATGACCATAGGTAATGATGCTTTCTTCCTTCTTGGCCAATGTTCTCCATTGTTTATTGTATTGCTTTTGGTTAGTTCCCACCACAGACATTGAGCCTGTAACTGTGAGAACTGAGGCTACAGTGACAACATTAGGTAATGACCTCTTATGTCTTTAAGTATGAGTTTATGACTACAATAACCAGTTTCCTTTCTTTAGCTCCAAAAACATCGCAACGAACAAGAACACGTCGTCCACGTCCCAAACATAAAACCACGCCACGCCCAGAGACACTGCAGACCAAACTAGGTAAATAATATGTGGTTCCTTGTCCCTGTGGCTTAAAATTGCTTTTGATCATTTCTTGCTACAGACTTTGGACCTATTACTCCTGGGACATCTTCAGGTAATGACTCTCTATGTCCTTCAGCAAGTCCTCACCATATTAATCCTAAATTTTCTTCCTTCAGCTCCAACAACAACAACAAAAAGAACCCGTCGTCCACATCCCAAACCTAAAACCACGCCCCATCCAGAAGTACCTCAAACTAAACTGGGTAAATATGTAGTTTCTGTTTTGTAGAATCCATCTCTTTGGTTTCTTTTATTACTTTTGATCAGTTCCTGCCACAATCCTCGAACCAGTTCTTAGAACTGAGGCTTCAGGGACAACAGCAGGTAATGGCACATTATGTCCATCAACATCTGCCCGCTGTATTAACCTGAAGTTTTCTTCCTTTAGCTCCCAAAGTGCCTCAACGAACTCATCGTCCACATCCCAAACCTAAAACCACACTGAGTCCCGAAGAGCTTCAGACTGAACTGGGTAAATTTGTAGGTCATGCTTGAGGAATCCTAGTTGGTGTTTTATTTTTATTATTTTTGGCCAGTTCCTGCTACAATCTTTGAACCAGTTTCTCCTATAAAAGAGGCTCCAGGGACAACATTCGGTAATGCCACTTTTTGATCTTCAGCAAGTGCTTACCATCTCTTTTGTTTATCTTATTACTTCAGTTCCTGTTACAGACCTCGAGCCTGTTACTTTTAGAACTGAGATCCCTGCAACAACCTTAGGTAACGACCCTACAATTACCTGGCTGTTTGCCCTAGAGTAACACAAGGCTTTTTCTTCCTTCAGCTACCAAAACATCAAAAAGAACCCGCCCTCCACGTCCCAGACCTAAAACTACACCGAGCCCTCAGGCACCTGAGACCAAACCTGGTAAATCTGTGATTCCTTGGTTTAAGGGTGATAATCTCTTTGATTTACATGTTGTTTTGGTCAGTTCCTGCTACAGTCCTAGAACCTGTCACTCTTAGACCTGAGGCCTCAACAACATTAGGTAACGTTGATACAGTGTTTTCGACAAGCTTCTTATGTTGTAACCCAAGAACTTCTTCCTTCAGCTTCCAAAACATCACAACGGACACGTCGTCCACGTCTCAGAACAAAAACCACACCACGTCCTGAAGCACCTGAATCCAAACCAGGTAAACTATGTGTTCCTGGTTTAAAGAGTCCCATCATTTGGTTAATTTTAATGCTTTTGATCAGTTCCTACTGCGGAGCTCAAACCTGTTACACTCAGAACTGAGACTTGGGTGACAACACAAGGTAATAGCACGTTGCAATCCTCATTAAGTGTTCTCTGTAGTAACTAAAGGTTTTCTTTCTTCAGCTCCTAAAACATCACAACGAACTCGTCGTCCACGTCCCAAAACTAAAACCACACCAAGTCCTGAGGTTCCTCAAACCAAACTGGGTAAATTTGGGTTTCTGGTTAAAGTAGCTCATTTTCACAAGTTTATTTCATTGCTTTTAATTAGTTCCTTCTACAGATCTTGAACCTGGTACTCTCAGAACTGAAGCTCCAAAAACCATGGGTAATGAGAATGTGTGTCCTTCAAATAGTGCTTCTTTTTGCTTTATTTTATTATTTTTGTCTAGTTGTTACTACAGTCCTTGAACCTGACACTTTTAGAACCAAGTTTCCAGAAACAACGTTAGGTAATGATATTCTGTGTTCCTGAATAACTTTTGCACTAGAGTAATCCAAAGTTTCTTCCTTCAGCTCCTAAAACACAACGGACACGTCGTCCCCGTCCCAGACCCAAAACTACATCAAGTCCTGAAGTACCTCAGAACAAATCGGGTAAATGTATGAATCCTTGGCTTAAGTAGCCATTTCTTGTATTCATGTTGTTGCTTTTGGTTAGTTTCTGTTACAGGCTTTGAACCTGTTGTTCATAGTACTGATGCTCCAGGAACAACATTTGGTAATGATTTTTGTGACTTGCATTAAATGCTTTTACTCTTACAATTGAGACCCTCTTCTTTCAGCTCTGACTGAACTGCAAACTCTTATTTTGAAACCAGTGACATCACCAAGCCTAGAAATGACAGAAAGTCAACCTGGTAAATAGATTGTTTTATCTGTCTGGGTATACTATCAATTGTACCATTTTCTGTTTTTTACTAGTTTCTGATGTTCTGGAATCGGTTACACTTAGTACTGAGTCACCAAAGGAGACCATAGGTAAAAATGTTCCCCAATGGGAAGTCAAGCATCCACTAACCAGCCATTCCCGTTTCTTCCCTAGCACCAGCCAAAACAGACTATGTATATCCCACTGCCAAAGCACCACTCTGGCCAGAGGAGCCAAAGACTGAAGGTAGCAAAGGTTTTAATGCTTTGATTCATTTATTCTAAAATTTTTCTCCTTTGTTTTGGTACAGTTGTGGAATCTATTACATATGTATCTGAACCACCTGAGACCACACTAGGTAATAACCTCGGTAGCCCAACCCTGGGTGCTGTAACCCGCGTACTTTCCTTCAATTACCATAGAAACGTCGCCTCTGCCTTCTCAATCTATAACCCTACCCAGCCCAGATGAGCCTCAGACTGAACCTGGTAAATACATTATTTTGTATGTCATATATGAGCAAGATTTCCGAACCTATATCCTTTCTTTTAGCTCCCAAGCAGACACCACGTGCTCCTCCTAAGCCAAAAACATCACCACGCCCAAGAATCCCACAAACACAACCAGGTAAATATATATTTTACATTTTAGCTTGAAAAAAATGACTTACAATATGAGTTCTCTCTTTCAGTTCCTAAGGTGCCCCAGCGTGTTACTGCAAAACCAAAAACGTCACCAAGTCCAGAAGTGTCATACACCACACCTGGTAAATGCTTTATTTCATGTTTAAGCCAAATGGTATGCAGTGTTTTATAATCTTTTTCTTTCAGCTCCAAAAGATGTGCTCCTTCCTCATAAACCATACCCTGAGGTCTCTCAGAGCGAACCTGGTAAATTAATTATTTCATCCTTCTGGCTAAGAAAATATGTTCCTTTGGCTTGCTTTTGGCATAGTTCTGCAGCCTGTTACCTTTAGATTTGAGCCACCAAAGACAACAATAGGTAATGGTTTTCCCATATTGACCAACTCTGTTAATTTACAACCTTGGTCCTTTTCTTTTTGCAGCTCCTCTAGAGACACGAGGCATCCCTTTTATACCCATGATTTCCCCAAGTCCTAGTCAAGAGGAACTACAGACCACTCTGGGTAAATTTCGTTTTAATATTTGTTCAAAGAGATAAAACAAGCAATCTTACTGTGTTTTCTCTAGAAGAAACAGACCAATCCACCCAAGAACCTTTCACAACTAAGATTCCACGAACAACTGAACTAGCAAAGACAACTCAGGGTAATCCTCTCCCCTACCTCTGGAGAATAACTGTTATTAAATATAAAGTGTTCCTCTGTTTCAGCGCCACACAGATTTTATACTACTGTGAGGCCCAGAACATCTGACAAGCCACACATCAGACCTGGTAAGTTGTTTCTCTGATGACTTAAATAATCAAAATGAACTATTTATATCCCACTTTATTTTAGTTCTGAATAGGACAACTACAAGACCTACTAGGCCCAAACCCAGTGGGATGCCCAGTGGGAATGGAGTGGGAACAGGTAATAATCACAAATGTATTTCCTTTTTATCCTGTTTATTCCCTTTCATTATCTCTGCTCATAGGGGTCAAGCAAGCACCCAGGCCATCAGGTGCTGATAGAAATGTATCAGTGGACTCTACCCACCCCACTAAAAAGCCAGGTAAGTAATAACATGCTGACTTTTATGACAGCTCTAAAATACAATCTCTTATCCACAATCCCAGGGACTCGCCGCCCACCCTTGCCACCCAGACCTACACACCCACGAAGAAAACCTTTACCACCAAATAATGTCACTGGAAAGCCAGGAAGTGCAGGTACGTTAGTCATGTACCTTCCTTTTCCCGCCTAAAGCCTGACTACTTTGGCTCTACTTTACAGGAATCATTTCATCAGGCCCAATAACTACACCACCCCTGAGGTCAACACCCAGGCCTACTGGAACTCCCTTGGAGAGAATAGAGACAGATATAAAGCAACCAACAGTTCCTGCCTCTGGAGAAGAACTGGGTTCGTATGGCCATCAGTTCTCACTGGATACTTGCCAAAACTGTTCATTATTTTCCATTCTCAGAAAATATAACTGACTTTAGCTCAAGCCCAACAAGAGAAACTGATCCTCTTGGGAAGCCAAGATTCAAAGGTATGTATGACTGGCTGTGAATCTCACATTTGATGTTAAATGTCAAGGGTCCTCTCTCTCGTAGGACCTCATGTGCGATACATCCAAAAGCCTGACAACAGTCCCTGCTCCATTACTGACTCTGTCAAACGGTTCCCCAAAGAGGAGGCCACAGAGGGGAATGCCACCAGCCCACCACAGAACCCACCCACCAACCTCACTGTGGTCACCGTGGAAGGGTGCCCCTCATTTGTCATCTTGGACTGGGAAAAGCCACTAAATGACACTGTCACTGGTAAGATCATGGCATGAGGACTGTTATGGTGGACAAGTATCTGTTGGCTTCTTTCGCTTTACAGAATATGAAGTTATATCCAGAGAAAATGGGTCATTCAGTGGGAAGAACAAGTCCATTCAAATGACAAATCAGACATTTTCCACAGTAGAAAATCTGAAACCAAACACGAGGTAAGCCACCAGTGCTATTCCAGGTAAATTCTTTACAAGTATTTTTTTATTTTCCCCTAAACAGTTATGAATTCCAGGTGAAACCCAAAAACCCGCTTGGTGAAGGCCCGGTCAGCAACACAGTGGCATTCAGTACTGAATCAGGTAATTACATCAACAGTAATTCCCAAAAAGGAAAGGTCTGACTTTTCTATTTATTTCTCCTCAGCGGACCCAAGAGTGAGTGAGCCAGTTTCTGGTAAGTACCTGTCTCAATGAGGCACAACTACAGATACTAAACTCAAACTATTTTCCTTTTGTAGCAGGAAGAGATGCCATCTGGACTGAAAGACCCTTTAATTCAGACTCTTACTCAGAGTGTAAGGGCAAACAATATGTCAAAAGGACATGGTATAAAAAATTTGTAGGAGTGCAGCTGTGCAACTCTCTCAGATACAAGATTTACTTGAGCGACTCCCTCACAGGTAAGCAGAGCTACCAGCTCTGTTTTCAGCCCAAACTTTATCCTTTTAATTTCTGGTTCTTCAGGAAAATTTTATAACATAGGTGATCAGAGGGGCCATGGAGAAGATCACTGCCAGTTTGTGGATTCATTTTTAGATGGACGCACTGGGCAGCAACTCACTTCTGACCAGTTACCAATCAAAGAAGGTATGTTTTCTGATCCTCCTCATAAGAACAGAAGCTATTAAAATGAAACTATTTTCTCTCTCAGGTTATTTCAGAGCAGTTCGCCAGGAACCTGTCCAATTTGGAGAAATAGGTGGTCACACCCAAATCAATTATGTTCAGTGGTATGAATGTGGGACTACAATTCCTGGAAAATGGTAGATGCTGCACAAAGTTACCTTCTGTTTCATCATTGCAAACAAAAATCATTGAAAATACTATGCCGCATTCATTTAAAGCTATTTTGTTTACTATGTATAAAAGTCTACAATCTAATTAATAGCAATACTAGATGTTTATTATTAGAAAAGATTGCTGAGAGTATTTATCAGGTTTTACAAAGTCATTTTAAGAAAGCAAGATACTGATGTTAACAGAATAACATTTTTGGGGAAGCTGGCTCCCTATTCATGGTATTTTAAGAGATCATTTGTATATTATTTATCACACTGTTGTAATGATGTTTTGAGATACTTTTATAACAAAATTAACATCAAAAAGGTATATACTTTTTAAAAAAAATTTACTTTTATTGATGTGTACTCTTCCTATTGATGAGTTAATTCCATAAATCTCTACTTAGTTTAACTTATTGGATCAAATTATCTTCAGCATGTATATCTGGGGAAAAAAGGTCCGAATTTTCACATTTATATTTAAACTTCAATTTTTTATATTTAAACTTCAATTTTTTAGCAACAGCTGAATAGCTTTGCGGAGGAGTTTAATAGTTACACATTCATGCTAATATACATTTCCTTTAAACATCCACAAATTCTTAAAAAGATTGAATCAGTAAATTTCATTTCAGCTAAAAATGGAGTCTAATATATTGTTTCAAAAGATACATTTTTACCCACCATAAATGTTACAATATCTGAATATGCTTTGTCAAACTATCCCTTTATGCAATCGTCTTCATATTGTTTTTATGATTCTAATCAAGCTGTATGTAGAGACTGAATGTGAAGTCAAGTCTGAGCACAAAAAGATAATGCACGATGAGATTGCCTACCATTTTATAGGATATTTACTATGTATTTATACGTTAAGACCTCTATGAATGAATGTATCAGAGAATGTCTTTGTAACTGTTTAATTCAATCTGTAATAAAAATCTAACTAACTAACTCATTTATTTCTATTAAAAAGGTATTGTCCTTTAGGCGGGGAATGGGAATCCTTGCTGCACTGTTGCAGTCATTCTGAAAGGACCTTTCCCTGTACTTACCTTTCAACATGCTTCAATCTTATCAACGCTACATTTTGTATTTTTCAAACAAGTATAAATTCTGCAATAAAGAGATGTAGTTTTTTTTTAAGATTGAGTTTTTGTTTGTTATTTCTGAATGGTTCATCAGTATGTTAACTATACCTTTTATCGAGAAGGAAAATCACTAAGTTTTATTCAGGCTCTACCAACCCCCATTATATCTACTGTTTGTTTATGTCCTAAATTAACCTTTCATCCTATGAAGTAATAAAGTTCATTTTAAACCAACGATTACCAAATGCATTTTTTTCAAAGGAAGG